AAAGTGGAATTACTCAGAATACAAACCCAAACCATTGGGTTGTTTTGAAGACTCTAGTATATGTCAAGTTCTTAGCAATGCCCACCATATATGCCTCACAAATGATAGCTAGCATGATTGTTGTTGTTTTTGGTGGTTATAGTGACAGGAGAGGTGAGCATGCTGTCGGGTTGAAGGAGGAATTTTGCTCTGAAAGGGTTAAACTTGAACCAGCTGCTCCCAGTCCTGGTGATAAGGTTGGAGGAAACACAGTCCAGGTCCCCAGCCCTGTCACAAGTGGATTTATGAGGTGCTGGTCACTTTGAGTCGGAGTAGATGATCCCCGCAGACTGCACAGGAAACATTCAGGGTTAGTGGCCAGAAGGGGCTCAGGCCTCTGTTAAAAGAATGAGACAGAGTAGAGAGAAAAAGAGAAAGCCAGGCAGCAGGAGCCCCGCAAACACCCCACCCTGCAGGAGGGGAGAAGGGGAGAGATGGGGTTGAAGGGAGAGACAGAGAAAAGGGAGAACCAGAGGCCCAGCCAGGAGGACACAGACAGTGAGCCTGAGAGAGAGACGGCCGGCAAGAGTAAAGGATGCAGGAACAGCCAGGCAGGGTCGGGGGCAGAGCAGGGGAGCGCGGGCCGCGGAAAGACCGAGAAAGCAGGAGACAAGGAGTTGTCCTTAAGGGCCAGAAGGAGGAACAGACAGAGAAAGGGGACTGGGGGGAGGGAAAGAAAATCACAGGCGCTGAGAGGGCGCGGGGGACCGTACGGGTCTCCGGGTGTCCGCGCATCTGTACCTGCGCGCGCGTGCGTACCTGTGGCTGGCGGTGGGCACGTGCACGTGCTCGGGGGCAGTGCTGGGGGCGGGAAAGACGCAAGACCGCCGGCTGCGGGACAGATCGAACTCGAGGGCCCCGACCCGGGTGACCCCCGCCCCCTCCCCGCGCGCGCTCCCGGGCCCCGAGCTGGTTAACGCGCCGCCCCCGCCGCGCCGGCTCCTCCCCGCCAGGGCAGTGCCCCGGCTCCGCCAACGCCCTCACTAGACCTGGCGGCCGGACCGACCCGCGCCTGGCGGATGCGCCCGGCGCGCCCACAGCAGCCCCCGCGCCCGCCGTGCCGCCGCCGGGACGTGGGGCCCTTGGGCCGTCGGGCCGCCTGGGGAGCGCCAGCCCGGATCCGGCTGCCCAGATGCGGGCGCCACTCTGCCTGCTCCTGCTCGTCGCCCACGCCGTGGACATGCTCGCCCTGAACCGAAGGAAGAAGCAAGGTACAAGGGGTGGCTGGGCAGGGCGGCCGGGCTCCCCCTCCTTCTGCCCTGGTCTTGTGGGCAGTGGGCACTGGCCTGGGGGGCAACTGCACAGGCTGTATCATCTGCTCAGAGGAGAACGGCTGTTCCACCTGCCAGCAGAGGCTCTTCCTGTTCATCCGCCGGGAAGGCATCCGCCAGTACGGCAAGTGCCTGCACGACTGTCCCCCTGGGTACTTCGGCATCCGCGGCCAGGAGGTCAACAGGTGCAAAAGTACGTGGCTTCTCCCTTGTTCTATGCTAGTGCCTCACCTGGGGTGTCCCTGGCTCTATTACAGAATGTGGGGCCACTTGTGAGAGCTGCTTCAGCCAGGACTTCTGCATCCGGTGCAAGAGGCAGTTTTACTTGTACAAGGGGAAGTGTCTGCCCACCTGCCCGCCGGGCACTTTGGCCCACCAGAACACACGGGAGTGCCAGGGTGAGTGGGGACCTCCCCGCCCTGCCCCTGCCTCTGTCTGTCTGTCTCTCCTTTCACCCCACAGGGGAGTGTGAACTGGGTCCCTGGGGCGGCTGGAGCCCCTGCACACACAATGGAAAGACCTGCGGCTCGGCTTGGGGCCTGGAGAGCCGGGTACGAGAGGCTGGCCGGGCTGGGCATGAGGAGGCAGCCACCTGCCAGGTGCTTTCTGAGTCAAGGAAATGTCCCATCCAGAGGCCCTGCCCAGGAGGTGAGCCCCAGGACAGGCACACGAGGCTGCGGCTTGGTCACCGGGCTCTGTCCTCTCATTGCAGAGAGGAGCCCCGGCCAGAAGAAGGGCAGGAAGGACCGGCGCCCACGCAAGGACAGGAAGCTGGACCGCAGGCTGGACGTGAGGCCGCGCCAGCCCGGCCTGCAGCCCTGACCGCCGGCTCTCCCGACTCTCTGGTCCTAGTCCTCGGCCCCTGCACACCTCCTCCTGCTCCTTCTCCTCCTCTCCTCTTACTCTTTCTCCTCTGTCTTCTCCATTTGTCCTCTCTTTCTTTCCACCCTTCTATCATTTTTCTGTCAGTCTACCTTCCCTTTCTTTTTCTTTTTTATTTCCTTTATTTCTTCCACCTCCATTCTCCTCTCCTTTCTCCCTCCCTCCTTCCCTTCCTTCCTCTTCTTTCTCACTTATCTTTTATCTTTCCTTTTCTTTCTTCCTGTGTTTCTTCCTGTCCTTCACCGCATCCTTCTCTCTCTCCCTCCTCTTGTCTCCCTCTCACACACACTTTAAGAGGGACCATGAGCCTGTGCCCTCCCCTGCAGCTTTCTCTATCTACAACTTAAAGAAAGCAAACATCTTTTCCCAGGCCTTTCCCTGACCCCATCTTTGCAGAGAAAGGGTTTCCAGAGGGCAAAGCTGGGACACAGCACAGGTGAATCCTGAAGGCCCTGCTTCTGCTCTGGGGGAGGCTCCAGGACCCTGAGCTGTGAGCACCTGGTTCTCTGGACAGTCCCCAGAGGCCATTTCCACAGCCTTCAGCCACCAGCCACCCCGAGGAGCTGGCTGGACAAGGCTCCAGGGCTTCCAGAGGCCTGGCTTGGACACCTCCCCCAGCTGGCCGTGGAGGGTCACAACCTGGCCTCTGGGTGGGCAGCCAGCCCTGGAGGGCATCCTCTGCAAGCTGCCTGCCACCCTCATCGGCACTCCCCCACAGGCCTCCCTCTCATGGGTTCCATGCCCCTTTTTCCCAAGCCGGATCAGGTGAGCTGTCACTGCTGGGGGATCCACCTGCCCAGCCCAGAAGAGGCCACTGAAACGGAAAGGAAAGCTGAGATTATCCAGCAGCTCTGTTCCCCACCTCAGCGCTTCCTGCCCATGTGGGGAAACAGGTCTGAGAAGGAAGGGGCTTGCCCAGGGTCACACAGGAAGCCTTCAGGCTCTGCTTCTGCCTGATGGCTCTGCTCAGCACATTCACGGTGGAGAGGAGAATTTGGGGGTCACTTGAGGGGGGAAATGTAGGGAATTGTGGGTGGGGAGCAAGGGAAGATCCGTGCACTCGTCCACACCCACCACCACACTCGCTGACACCCACCCCCACACGCTGACACCCACCCCCACACTTGCCCACACCCATCACCGCACTCGCCCACACCCACCACCACACTGCCCCACACCCACCACCACACTCCCCCACACCCACCACCACACTCGCCCACACCCACCACCAGTGACTTGAGCATCTGTGCTTCGCTGTGACGCCCCTCGCCCTAGGCAGGAACGACGCTGGGAGGAGTCTCCAGGTCAGACCCAGCTTGGAAGCAAGTCTGTCCTCACTGCCTATCCTTCTGCCATCATAACACCCCCTTCCTGCTCTGCTCCCCGGAATCCTCAGAAACGGGATTTGTATTTGCCGTGACTGGTTGGCCTGAACACGTAGGGCTCCGTGACTGGGACAGGAATGGGCAGGAGAAGCAAGAGTCGGAGCTCCAAGGGGCCCAGGGGTGGCCTGGGGAAGGAAGATGGTCAGCAGGCTGGGGGAGAGGCTCTAGGTGATGAAATATTACATTCCCGACCCCAAGAGAGCACCCACCCTCAGACCTGCCCTCCACCTGGCAGCTGGGGAGCCCTGGCCTGAACCCCCCCCTCCCAGCAGGCCCACCCTCTCTCTGACTTCCCTGCTCTCACCTCCCCGAGAACAGCTAGAGCCCCCTCCTCCGCCTGGCCAGGCCACCAGCTTCTCTTCTGCAAACGTTTGTGCCTCTGAAATGCTCCGTTGTTATTGTTTCAAGACCCTAACTTTTTTTTAAAACTTTCTTAATAAAGGGAAAAGAAACTTGTAAATGCTTCTTGAGCATCAAGAGGGTGTTGCAAAA